CCCTCCCCCTTCCCCCTCTGCCTCTCTCCTCTCTCCCTCTGTCTTGTCGCTGGTGTTTGTCTCTGGGAGGATCAGGGGCTGCCTGCTTGGAGTTTGTTGTGGGGGGAGGTAGGGGGAGGGGAGGGGTGTGTGGGAGGGAGGAGGGAAAGGGGGGTGTTCTCGTCAGGACCCCTCAGTCAACTTGAGATTTGAGCAATAACTTCCCCTTCGGGGCGCCCCCCTGCGTGCCCTTCCCATACCTCCCCCCCGAAAAAAAAGACAATGGGAAAACCTTGGCTCCCCCCCCTCCCCTCTGCCCTCCACCCCTCCCCAGGATAAATTGGAAGTAAGTTTATGAGCAGCCTCGGAAGCCTGGGCGCAGAGTGCAGGGCCGGAGCCGGTGACAGAGGCGGCGTGCCGGGGGCGGCGGGGAGGGGGCGTCACATTGTCCCGGCGGGGGGCCGGCCGGGGGCTGCGGGCGGGGGCGGGGGGCACGGAGCCTCGCCCGCCCCCCCTCGGCTGTCCCTCGGCCGGGGAGGTAGCTGGGGCTCCTCCATCCCCCCCACCCCACCCCGGGATGCTGTCGGGGGGAAGTTTTTATTATGATTATTTATTTAATTAAAAAAAATTTTTTTTTGGAAAACCATCTTGTTTGTTGACTGAGGGATCTGGTTTAAAAAAAAAAAAGCTGCGGCTGCTGACGCTGCCGGGCCCCAGTGTGTGTGTTTGTGTGTGTGTGAGTGTGAGTGTGTTGGTGCATTTGTCTTGGGTGGCCGGAGCAGCGTTGGGGAAATTCCGCTTATTCTTCTTCTTCTGCAACTTGTTATTCCGGAGAGTCTGCCTGCACCCCTCACCCCGGGGCCGGCCCTCCCGCATTCGCCCCCGCCGCCGGCGGCCGCGGGGCGCCCCCGGGACCCCGAGCGGGCCGGGGCGGACAGGCCGCTCCGAGAGGGGCCGCGGCCGCCCCTCCCCCGCCCGCGCCCCCGCCGGGGGGAGGGGCGCGCGGAGTGGGACTCTTTCCGTTTGGTCCAGCCCCGTCGTGCACGCAGTTCCCAACACTTCTCGTCATCCTCTCTTTGGTCTCTTTATTCTGCTGAGCGGTGCTGTTAGGATTTCTTTTTTTTTTTTTTCCCCTGACCACGTTCGCGATGGTGGGTAGCAGCAAGGTGGCCCTGGTAGGGGAGGGGTTGGTATCGAGATTGGGCACCGGAGGAGAACGCCTTCTTTCAACTTTGTCTGTGGCTTGCACCCCCGGAGAAGGCCACAGGCCGGTTGTCGGGTGCAGATGTGCCGAGAGTGATTTCTAAGTAGTTGAGTTGTTGTGATGAGGGTACGACTGCTAATGGTCGGCAGGTTTTGTTTTCATTGGTGAATCTGGTGTCATCATATTCCGGTCATATGTTGAAATATTCTTTGTTTAGGTCTGGAAGTAGAGGATCTCACTCTGCACGTCCACATTGTGTTGTTTTTAAAATGATGTCTCTGGGAGTCTGGATTTCTAGAATTTCAAATCTGAGTGAAGGTCCGGGCATGTGTGGGCCTCATCACCTGGCCTTGACAGTGAACTTTGTGGCTGTGTTTCAGATTTCAAAGATTTGCCCCATAGCTGGGGAAGGAGTTGTGCATTTTTGCTAATAGTCGGTGTCAGGAATGTAGATGCTCGAGCTGGGAAAGTTAGAGAGGGAAGAACATTTATATATAAATAATGGATAGTTGAATATTAGAATCAGATTAATTTGGGCTGATGAAAGTTTTTTTTTTTTAAAGCAGTTGTGCACTCTGGGAAGGAAGTCTTTTCACAGGTTCACTTGATAGGGATTCTTTAAGGCGAGGGGCTGGAATTATCTCCTTTTTGAGCGAGTTCTCACCAACATCTGTAGCTTTATTGAGGGCCTGGTAAGGGTACTGAAATTGAGGCTAAACCATGTAAGCGTACTTTTCAGTGTTTATGATATTTGTTTACATCTGGTGTTCACTCTAAGCAATAGAAATAAATAGGTCAGCTTTGCTTTTGGTCTTTGAAGACTGGCCCCCTCCTTCCTTTTTTAAGTTTCACAATTTATTTGGTTTACAGCATTGTTGGAAACTGTTACTACATTTTTACTGGAAATACTATTATTCATTTTAATTTTGGTAAGTTCCTTCTTATTCTCTTCTTCTGTCTTTCTAATTCCATTTTCCCGTTCTTCTGTTATAGGGGGCTAGAGAGCTGAAGGAGAGCCAGTTTCCCCAAAATTGGTAAGTACTTTGACTAGGTAGACATCGTGTGCTAAACAAAGTTAAACAGGTTTCTTTACTGCAGGACTTCTCAGAACCTTTAATATGCTAATGTGCATTGTGAATCTCCAAGAGGGGGATATGATATGCAGCATTCTTGAATACTTCTAATGACAGGGAGCCCACTACCTCATAAGGTAACCCATTCCTTTTTTGTACGACTCTTATCTAATGATCCAAAACATTTTATGATCTTTACAGCTGCAGTGAGAAGAGGAGTTTGTTACTTTAAACAGAGGCTGAAGAAACTATAGAATTAGCAGAGAAAGTGGAGAAGGTAGAGGATGGAGTTGCAGACTCTACAGGAGGCTCTTAAAGTGGAAATTCAGGTTCACCAGGTAAGTTGTATTATTGGCTTCTCCCACACTGTACTGATGGCTCTTTTTCTCTCTTTATTACCAGAAACTGGTTGCTCAAATGAAGCAGGATCCACAGGTAAAACTACTATTGTTATTCATTTAATTGTTTTCTGTTAACAAATGAAATATCTTTCTCACAGATATTTTTTCTTTCCAATCAGAATGCTGACTTAAAGAAACAGCTTCATGAACTCCAAGCCAAAATCACAGCTTTGAGTGAGAAACAGGTAGGGGAAAAGGGGAGGGGGGCATATTTTTAATCTTTTATTTCTTTTTGTCTTCATTTGGTAGAAAAGAGTAGTTGAACAGCTACGGAAGAACCTGATAGTAAAGCAAGAACAACCGGACAAGTTCCAAATACAGCCATTGCCACAATCTGAAAACAAACTACAAACAGCACAGCAGCAACCACTACAGCAACTACAACAACAGCAGCAGTACCACCACCACCACGCCCAGCAGTCAGCTGCAGCCTCTCCCAACCTGACTGCTTCACAGGTAAATGTGTGGATGGAACATTGCAGGCTGCAGTGTCCTAATATCTGTTTTCCCTGTCTCCTAGAAGACTGTAACTACAGCTTCTATGATTACCACAAAGACACTACCTCTCGTCTTGAAAGCAGCAACTGCGACCATGCCTGCCTCTGTGGTGGGCCAGAGACCTACCATTGCTATGGTGACCGCCATCAACAGTCAGAAGGCTGTGCTCAGCACTGATGTGCAGAACACACCAGTCAACCTCCAGACGTCTAGTAAGGTCACTGGGCCTGGGGCAGAGGCTGTCCAAATTGTGGCAAAAAACACAGTCACTCTGGTAAGCCAGCAGCTGCTCCTCATGTGTGATCATCTCTGGTTTATTTATCTTCCTCATTTTTTAGCAGGTTCAGGCAACACCTCCTCAGCCCATCAAAGTACCACAGTTTATCCCCCCTCCTAGACTCACTCCACGTCCAAACTTTCTTCCACAGGTGAGTAAACCAATGACAAGCTCAATGATAGGAATACAATAATTATTCTCTCTTTCCCCTATAGGTTCGACCCAAGCCTGTGGCCCAGAATAACATTCCTATTGCCCCAGCACCACCTCCCATGCTCGCAGCTCCTCAGCTTATCCAGAGGCCCGTCATGCTGACCAAGTTCACCCCCACAACCCTTCCCACATCCCAGAATTCCATCCACCCCGTCCGTGTCGTCAATGGGCAGACTGCAACCATAGCCAAAACGTTCCCCATGGCCCAGCTCACCAGCATTGTGATAGCTACTCCAGGGACCAGACTCGCTGGACCTCAAACTGTACAGCTTAGCAAGCCAAGTCTTGAAAAACAGGTACAGGCAGAGTATGTACCTGCTCTGGGCAGTTCTGAATTTTTATTTAATTTTTCTCTCCTAGACAGTTAAATCTCACACAGAAACAGATGAGAAACAAACAGAGAGCCGCACCATCACCCCACCTGCTGCACCCAAACCAAAACGGGAGGAGAACCCTCAGGTAGGCCTATGTTTCCAAAGGCAGGTCTCAGTAAGCATATTCTTCTTTTGTTTCTCTGGCACAGAAACTTGCCTTCATGGTGTCTCTAGGGTTGGTAACACATGACCATCTAGAAGGTAAGAGAAGATATTCTTGGCACTGCCTTTTTCTCTGCTAATGAAAACCTTTTCTTCTCTCAAGAAATCCAAAGCAAGAGGCAAGAGCGAAAAAGAAGAACAACAGCAAATCCGGTCTACAGTGGAGCAGTCTTTGAGCCAGAGGTATTACTGGCCAGCATCTGGCCCTTCCCTCAAACAGTCACCTTTCCTCCTTCAACCCTCAAAGCGTAAGAAGAGTGCAGTGACATACCTAAACAGCACAATGCACCCTGGGACCCGGAAGAGAGGTGAGGACCTTTTTGTATCTCTCCCTTGCTGCTTTCCCTTTTGTTCCCTTCTCTTGGTATATAGGTCGTCCTCCAAAATACAATGCAGTGCTGGGGTTTGGAGCCCTTACCCCAACATCCCCCCAATCCAGTCATCCTGACTCCCCTGAAAATGAAAAGACAGAGACCACATTCACTTTCCCTGCACCTGTTCAGCCTGTGTCCCTGCCCAGCCCCACCTCCACAGACGTAAGTAACTTGGGAAAAGCACACTGTCTTTCCCTTTTTCTTACCTTTCCTCTCAACTTTATAGGGTGATATTCATGAGGATTTTTGCAGCGTTTGCAGAAAAAGTGGCCAGTTACTGATGTGCGACACATGTTCCCGTGTATATCATTTGGACTGCTTAGACCCCCCTCTGAAAACAATTCCCAAGGGCATGTGGATCTGTCCCAGATGTCAGGACCAGGTACTGTGGGTGGGTCCAACAGGGGAGGGGCCTTCTCAAGGTAAAATTCTAAAAATCTTTTCAGATGCTGAAGAAGGAAGAAGCAATTCCATGGCCTGGAACTTTAGCAATTGTTCATTCCTATATTGCCTACAAAGCAGGTAAGGAGTTATCCATACCCACTTTTTTGTAACCGTTCCTTTTTTTTTTTTTTTTTTTTTTTAGCAAAAGAAGAAGAGAAACAGAAGTTACTTAAATGGAGTTCAGATTTAAAACAAGAACGAGAACAACTAGAGCAAAAGGTGAAACAGCTCAGCAATTCCATAAGTGTAAGTAAACCTCATGCCTTCAGCAGTCGATACTCAGTGCCACTGCCCTTGTCATTTGCTGCAGAAATGCATGGAAATGAAGAACACCATCCTGGCCCGGCAGAAGGAGATGCACAGCTCCCTGGAGAAGGTAAAACAGCTGATTCGCCTCATCCACGGCATCGACCTCTCCAAACCTGTAGACTCTGAGGCCACTGTGGGGGCCATCTCCAATGGCCCGGACTGCACCCCCCCTGCCAATGCCGCCACCTCCACGCCGGCCCCTTCCCCCTCCTCCCAGAGCTGCACAGCGAACTGTAACCAGGGGGAAGAGACTAAATAACAGAGCCCCTCTAGGAGAAGCCACGGGATCCCGGCGGCAAGGAGAACAGAACACTGAAGACTCTAGAAAAGCAAAGCCGGATTTCTGGAAAGTGCAGAATTCTTTTGGTTCTTTGGTTCCAGAGAGAGAGAAGATGCTTGTGCCAGGTGGCACCAGAGTTTGCCAATTGATCCTTCTTATTCTGTGTGTACATGCAAAGATTGGACCATGTTACATGAAATAGTGCCAGCTGGAGGTTCTTTGCCAGCACCATGCCAAGTGAAATAATATATTTACTCTCTCTATTATACACCAGTGTGTGCCTGCAGCAGCCTCCACAGCCACGATGGGTTTGTTTCTGTTTTCTTGGGTGGGGAGCAGGGACGGGCGGAGGGAGGAGAGCAGGTTTCAGATCCTTACTTGCCGAGCCGTTTGTTTAGGTAGAGAAGACAAGTCCAAAGAGTGTGTGGGCTTTCCTGTTTCTAAACTTTCGCTACTATAAAACCAAAAAAAGGAATTGAGATTTCACCAACCCCAGTGCCCAGAAGAGGGAAGGGGAGTGGCTGGAGGGAGCAGGGGGTGGGACAGTGTATCAAATAAGCAGTATTTAATCACCTCTGGCGGGGGCCTCGTGCAAGGGGAGACTGACACCAAGAACAGCCAGTAGGTTCTTCTCCCCTGCACTCTGCTCCCTGCGCGGTAACCCCACCACTCCTGAAGCCTGCCCAGTCTCCTTCCTTCCCTGCTTGGTGAGTCGCGCATCTCCGTGGTTATCCCGCTGTCTCCTCTCCAAGAACAAGCAGAGCCCGGGCCACTGGCCCTTGCCCAAGGCAGGGAAGAAGGATGTGTGTGTCCAGGAAGGAAAAAAAGGTGGATCAGTGATTTTACTTGAAAACAAGCTCCATCCCTTTTCTATATTTATAAGAAGAGAAGATCTTGAGTGAAGCAGCACGCGACCCAGGTGTGTGTGAATTGAATGGAGACGTTTCTTTTCTCTTTCTTTAATTTTTGTTTTTGTTCTTTTTTTCTTTAAGGAAAGTTTTATTTTACTGTTCATTTTACTTTCTTGGTAACAAAAACTAAAATAAGGAATAGAAAAGCTGTTTTTCAGGCTGACAGTCCAATTAAGGGTAGCCAAGACCTTGCATGGTAGAGTAGGAATCATAGTGTCAGTGAGGTCCCGTGAGTCTTTGTGAGTCCTTGTGTCATCGTTCGGGCACTGTTTTTTTATGCAAGGGCAAAAATCTTTGTATCTGGGGAAAAAAAACTTTTTTTTAAATTAAAAAGGAAAATAAAAGATATTGAGGTCTTCCTAGTGTTACTTAAATTAAGATCAAGGTAAGAAACATTGTAAAAAAAAATTACAAAAGTGCTATTTGTTTCCTAAAAACAGTGATTTCTATTAAAAAGGTGTCAGAACTGGAGAAAATGCCGTGTAGTTATAATTTTTTAGCACAGACCCTGCTGATCACGATGACATTTTGCCGTGTGTGTGTCTCTAGACTGGTGGGCCAGTCTCCTTGAAGGACAGAGGCGGAGCTCCCCACCCTTCTCTCTCCTCAGAAAAGACCGTGCTCTCTTCTTGGTGCAGGGATCTTGTCTCCTGTTGTGAAGCCCAAATGGAAGCGTGGATGGTATCAGGGCCCTACCCGTGGTCTTCTCAGATTCTGCTAGAGCAAAAGGCTGGTGCCTAAATAAGATCCCTTCCTTTGGTGCTGCTTTTGGTCTTTCAGCCACCAGCATTATGAGTGCCTGGGGGACACCTCCGAGGGAACTGGCCAGCGGAGCTCTGTGGTGCGCACGCACCCTGGCCGTGACAGGAGGGTGCGGGAGTACAGGCTGGCTGCATCAGCCCTTGGTGCTTAGAACAGAGGAGGAGTGACATGTTTTGAGGGTACGTCTCTGAGACAGAGCCCCAGCGTGGCCTTCGCTCTGTCTTGCCTTTGGGGAGAGGTCTGAAGCTCCCACTCCTTTCTCTGCCTGTTGGCTCCAGGCACCAGAAATTTACTCCACTCCACCCACCCACAAGCCTCCTGGGTGACCCTGGGCTAGAATTGCTGCGCTTGCCTCGGCTTGGCCGGTTGTGGCCTCTCCTTGAGAAAACCAGGGTTGTGAAAGACTCAGACCATTCTCTCATCTTGCCTTGTCAGAAGTAAATTGTGTCAGATTTGTGCTCTCGCTGGAGACCTTTGCCCCTTGCGTGCCCCTGGCCGATGGGAGGGCGGTGGAGGCTCTGTACCCTGGCCCTGCTGGAGCATCTCCCCCAAGCCCACTCCAGGCCCTGGGAATGGCCAGAGTCTAGGAGAGGTAGAAACGATCCTATCAGCTTCTCTCCCACCCAATTAGGCCCAGAGAGACAAAGACAGATCTGAAAGCAAATGCAACAGAGAAGAGACACTTCTTAGAGTAAAATGTGTCTCATCTCTATCAGCCATCGCCTTTCATCTTCCCAGGGGCCTCAGAAGAAGGAATTAAGTTAGGCTGAACAGGCCTCAGAGTTAGGCCCTGGCTGCTTGATTGGCTGAGGGGGAAAGAGTTCCCTTTTCTCATTCAGAAACCAAGGTGCTGTGTCTAGTCAGGGAGCCTTGGAGATGCCTGGACTAGTTGGAGGAATCGTTGGCAGAGGATCAGAGACCAGCAGCAGGCTGTCTGCCCTGTCTAGAGCTCTTCCCCTCAACTTGTCTGGGCCCATCTGGGGGTTGCCACACAACACCTAACTTACCTTTTCCTGAAAGAAGTTGGGAAACCATCATCACTAGAGGCCTTTGCTCAGAGAGGAGCTGCCTTAGGAGTCTTGGGTCGGAGGACGGGGCTAGGAATTGACCAGGGCTTTGCCTGCCGCCCTCAGCAGTGTCGGGTACATTCTGACCTCGCCTGCAGCTGGGCTGTGGATTCTTCCTGACATTCAGATGTGAGCTGTTTTGGGAGTCAGCTAGTATGGAGTACGAGATGCAACCCAGCCCCCAAACCTACATTCTGCACTCAAATTCCAAAACACTGCTTTACTGTAAAGAAGAGGCCCCTGGCACCCAATCTCCCTGTCCTTCACTGTCCCCTCAGACCTGGGCGGGGAGGGGGGGGGGCCTGTGACCACCTGAGACATACGCTCGTGACACTGCCCCACCCCAGCCACCTCCACTTGCTTCCTCCTCCTTCCCTCCGCTGCTCTTTCCCCACGGCCCAGAATTTAGCTGCTCTGACAGCCACTTTTGAGACCAGCTGGCTTTGTAGTCACTTCAGAGAGCTGGAGCGGCTGCCCACTGGGCCCTGACTGGGAGTCCCCTGCCAGCTCCTGATCAGGCGCTGCGCCCTGGTGGCAGTGATGACTGGGAGTCCCCTGCCAGCTCCTGTCCAGGCGCTGCATCCTGGTAACAGTGAGGCCATGTTGCTGTCATCTCCACCTCTGCATTCTTGCTGCCTGTGGGTCCTTTTTCTTTCATGGAGCCTGCTGGGTCTTGTCTCACCTGTGCTGAGCTCCTCTGGGGTTTTGATTTCTTCCTTCCTTATCAGGCCCTTTGGGGTAAGCCTGCTGGTTGTACCTGACATAGGGAGGCAGTTAGGGGCAGTCCCTGGTGGGGCCGCCCTGGCAGCCTCCAGCTGGCACCATCGTGTGCCTGGTTTCCCTGCAACACCTGCCTCTCTGTCCCTGCTGCTGCTTGGCTCAGGCCCAACAGGCAGCGTGCATGGAGGTGGTTACACACAGCTGTTTCCGTGAGGGTGACCGTGTCTGCAGCACGCTTCCGTCTCCGCATGCACGGCTGCCTCTCCAGCCACCTCTGATACTTCTCTCTTGGGGCCATCAGAGCCTCCCTTGGGCTGTCACCTCCCAGCTCACACACACTCTTCAGTGGTTTCCTCTCTTCATTCTCTTATAGGGCGTGGTCCTTCTTATTTATCTAAAGGGCTGAATTTAGGAGACTTTTTACCCAGGGGCAAAAGGCTCTTAGGGTAATGAGATGGATGGTGGCCCAGGTGCATTTTCCAGGGCCTGGGTTCTCCAGATCCCGTGGCTTCTGTTGAGTGGAGGCAACTTTGCTCTGTGTGAACCTCGCCCCTGTCCCTCTGCCGGGCACCCCTGGCAGGAAGCAGGACTCCCATCCTCACCCTGACTTAGACTGTCCTCTGAGTCAGCTCCTCTCCAAGACAGGAGTGGGCAGCCCTGGGCAGTCTTCTGGCCCCTTGCTAAAGTGAGGGGCAGGAAGCTGGGGCTGCCCTCCAGAAAGCCGGGGTAGGAACTCTGAAAAATACCTCCTCTAAACGGAAGCAGGGCTCTCCAGTTCCACTTGGCGCCCCCTCCCACAAGGCCCTTCCTCCCTGAGGACCCCACCCCCCTACCCCTTCCCCAGCAGCCTTTGGACCCTCACCTCTCTCCGGTGTCCGTGGGTCCTCAGCCCAGGGTGAGCTGCAGTCAGGCGGGATGGGACGGGCAGGCCAGAGGTCAGCCAGCTCCTAGCAGAGAAGAGCCAGCCAGACCCCAACCCTGTCTCTTGTCCATGCCCTTTGTGATTTCAGTCTTGGTAGACTTGTATTTGGAGTTTTGTGCTTCAAAGTTTTTGTTTTTGTTTGTTTGGTTTTTGTTTTGAGGGGGTGGGGGGGGATACAGAGCAGCTGATCAATTTGTATTTATTTATTTTAACATTTTACTAAATAAAGCCAAATAAAGCCTCTCAGCCTCATGGTGTTGGGTTTGGGGCAGGGGAGG